AAAGGGTGATTCTTCATGGAATTCGAATCTTAACACCGGAATAAAAGGGTAGCCTGCTGACGACGATCACAGGGAGGACAAGGGGTCACCCCCACTTTCATAACATGGCCTGACCCTTTTCTGCCGCGGACAATTGATCCGAAGGACGCCGGCTGCCCAGCCCTGGCGGGCCACTACTGACCTAGTCCGAAGTTAGGAACAGCCTTGCAAACCGCCCCCTCCCCCTCCATTTCATCAAAATCGGGGAACAAATTCAGAAAAGGTGCAGCTGGTTTTCTCCCTACACGTGCCCTAAAACTCGGGGGCTGGATCCACTTTTCATAGCTGTTTAATAAGAACTCCGGGCAGTTCGTATTACTTCTTTCTCAGAGTGCTTGGTGGTTTAAGTTAAAGCATTTTCCTCTCTCGCCTTTGGGGGAAAAAGCCTCGGCTGCTGGGGTTTGTGGGCCCCTCCCCCGGACTTCGTCTTCCTTTCCTTCCCCAGCCCCCGACCCGTTTTGCTCTCGTCCAAAACAGAGCGACTCCCCCGCTGCCGAGGAAAAGCCAGTTCAAGAAGCCGGGGGAAGGGTGGGGCCCCGCGTGCCCCGGAGCAGCGCCCCTCGAAGGCGGGGGCAGGAAGCAGCCGCCGCGCCCCGTCCCGCTTCCCTCCCTTCGGGCCAGAACAATGGCTTTTTGCCCGGAAAACGGAGTTGGGAGCAAGGGCGGGCGCGCCCCGGGAATCACGCGGGACTCGGTGGGCGCCCCAGGCCCGAAGTCCCTAGGCACCTCCTCCCCCAGCCAGGGGCCCGCCCGCGCCCCCACCCCCGCCCCCGCCCCCGCCCGGGGCCCCGCGCGGGACCCCCCGCCGGAGCGCGAGGCCCAGCCCGCCGCGGACAATGCGCGCCCCGCCCCGCCCCGCACCCGCCCCCCCTCGCTGATTGGCCCGCACGGGATTTGGGCAGCGCGCGGGGGCGGGCGGCGGGCCGGGGCGCGGGCGCGGAGCGGCGGTGCGCGTGCGCGGGGCGGGCCGGCGCCGGGCGGGGGCGGTGCTTTGTGTGCTGCCGGCGGGGCGCGCGGCGGTCCGGGCGGGTGACTGGCGGCGGGCGCCGCGGTCGGGCTGGCTGCCGGGCAGCATGGAGGAGCTGAGCAGCGTGGGCGAGCAGGTCTTCGCCGCCGAGTGCATCCTGAGCAAGCGGCTCCGCAAGGTGCGTGCGGCCCGCCGGGCCCCCCGCCCGCCTCTGGCTCACGGCCCCTCTTCTCTCCCCGCAGGGCAAGCTGGAGTACCTGGTCAAGTGGCGCGGCTGGTCCTCCAAGTGAGTCCCCCGCGACGCCGCGCCCCCCTCCCCGTCTAATGCTGCCCTGTCCTCTGCTTTGCAGACATAACAGCTGGGAGCCGGAGGAGAACATCCTGGACCCGAGGCTGCTCCTGGCCTTCCAGAAGAAGTGAGGACGCTGACAGCACTGGGGAGGGTGTGTTCTCCCCCATTAACTAGTGGTGTGCCTTCAGGGAACATGAGAAGGAGGTGCAGAACCGGAAGAGAGGCAAGAGGCCGAGAGGCCGGCCAAGGAAGCTCACTGCCATGTCCTCCTGCAGCCGGCGCTCCAAGCTCAAGGTGGGTGGCTGCGCTGGGTATGCTGACCCCACGCACCCAGCCAACTTCTCCTTTATCTTTCCAGGAACCCGATGCTCCCTCCAAATCCAAGTCCAGCAGTTCCTCCTCTTCCTCCACGTCATCCTCCTCTTCCTCAGATGAAGAGGATGACAGTGACTTAGATGCTAAGAGGGGTCCCCGGGGCCGCGAGACCCACCCAGTGCCGCAGAAGAAGGCCCAGATCCTGGTGGCCAAACCCGAGCTGAAGGATCCCATCCGGAAGAAGCGGGGACGAAAGCCCCTGCCCCCAGAGCAAAAGGCAACCCGAAGACCCGTGAGCCTGGCCAAGGTGCTGAAGACCGCCCGGAAGGATCTGGGGGCCCCGGCCAGCAAGCTGCCCCCTCCACTCAGCGCCCCCGTTGCAGGCCTGGCAGCTCTGAAGGCCCACGCCAAGGAGGCCTGTGGCGGCCCCAGTGCCATGGCCACCCCAGAGAACCTGGCCAGCCTAATGAAGGGCATGGCCAGTAGCCCCGGCCGGGGTGGCATCAGCTGGCAGAGCTCCATCGTGCACTACATGAACCGGATGACCCAGAGCCAGGCCCAGGCTGCCAGCAGGTTGGCGCTGAAGGCCCAGGCCACCAACAAGTGCGGCCTCGGGCTGGACCTGAAGGTGAGGACGCAGAAAGGGGAGCTGGGAATGAGCCCTCCAGGAAGCAAAATCCCGAAGGCCCCCAGCGGTGGGGCTGTGGAGCAGAAAGTGGGGAACACAGGGGGCCCCCCGCACACCCATGGTGCCAGCAGGGTGCCTGCTGGGTGCCCAGGCCCCCAGCCAGCACCCACCCAGGAGCTGAGCCTCCAGGTCTTGGACTTGCAGAGTGTCAAGAATGGCATGCCCGGGGTGGGTCTCCTTGCCCGCCACGCCACCGCCACCAAGGGTGTCCCGGCCACCAACCCAGCCCCTGGGAAGGGCACTGGGAGTGGCCTCATTGGGGCCAGCGGGGCCACCATGCCCACCGACACAAGCAAAAGTGAGAAGCTGGCTTCCAGAGCAGTGGCGCCACCCACCCCTGCCAGCAAGAGGGACTGTGTCAAGGGCAGTGCTACCCCCAGTGGGCAGGAGAGCCGCACAGCCCCCGGAGAAGCCCGCAAGGCGGCCACACTGCCAGAGATGAGCGCAGGTGAGGAGAGTAGCAGCTCGGACTCCGACCCCGACTCCGCCTCGCCGCCCAGCACTGGACAGAACCCGTCAGTGTCCGTTCAGACCAGCCAGGACTGGAAGCCCACCCGCAGCCTCATCGAGCACGTATTTGTCACCGACGTCACTGCCAACCTCATCACCGTCACAGTGAAGGAGTCTCCCACCAGCGTGGGCTTCTTCAACCTGAGGCATTACTGAAGCCCCGGCGCCACCAGCTGCGCGGTCTTACTCCCCTTCCCTGCCTATGGTGTCGCTTGGCTAAGTGACTCCCAGCCCAAGCCCCCTCAAGAGTCTGGGTCGGGGGAGGAGGAGTGGGTGGCCTCCTTGATGGGCAGGCTTGGAAGGGACTTCTCCCGCACCCCACTCTGTCCCAGGACATAGGGCAGGGGGCCTCACTGCCTTGTTGGTCTCCACCTTGTTCCTACCTCTGCAGGCCTCTTTGCTCTCCCCTCTTGCCTCAGGAAACCCGGTGGCACCTGTGGCTCCAGGTGACTGTCTTGAACAGAGCGGGCTTCTTCATGGCTGCGTTGTTGCTGAGTTTGAACTGCTCCTCCCTGGCCTGCGTGACTGAATCACAGCTTTGGTCCCTGTCTTGCAGGGGCTGAGGTGTCAGGAGGGGACTTCTGGCCCACCTTGCCTTCAGCCCTGGAGTGGGCAGAGAGTATTGTGGGGAGGCATGGCCAGTGGGACTAGTGTTCCCTCCATCTGGCCACAGCTTTTGGGAGATGGGGTGGGCAGGGGTGGTCCTGGCTGGCATTGCCTGAGCCGGCAGTGATGAAGTGGGGAGCTTGCCCTTGACAGGTGGGGGCTGGCTGGGGCCTTAATGTGAAAAGACAGTGGCAGGCAGCTGGAGTAGAGCGAGCCCAGCAGCCCTAAAAGGCTGCCTTCATGGCCATCTAGCCCCAGTTCAGGGCAGCATCCATAGCCCACAAGCCAGCGTGGGTGGGGCGGGGGTGGTCCCACAGCTGGGTTCCACCTGAAGAGCCTCCGTGCCTCGGAGCAGGAGAGGCAGGCTATGGCTGCCACCCTCCCTCCTGCCTGTGTCCCAGTGAGAACTGACCTGAGTCCCCTTCCAAACCCAGACCCACCTCCTGCCCCAGGCCCACTGAAGCATGTTCCATTTCTAAAAAGCCCAGAGTTCAGTGTGTCCCAAGGAAAACCCAAAGTGGAGGTGCTCAGGTCCAGGGGAGTCCAGTGGGCAGGACCCTTGGCAGGCAAGCCCCTCCCTTCACTCCCAGGACCTACCTTCTGCTAGTAAAGGACTGGCTTCATTCTAATTATGGCCCACAGACTGCCCCGGAGACCTGGAGGACAGCAGTGCTGGCACTTGGGTGTCCATGGGCCCGTCTGCCGGCTCTGCCTGTGCTGCAAGTGTTGGCCGTGGGTCCAGCCAACAACTCCCTACGTCCTGTGTGGGGCCCTGCCCAAGTGGATGAGGCATTCCTTGAGGAGTATCATTTTCCCTGACAATCCCCATCACCTTTAGGGGTTCCCTGCTTGGCTCCTTTCCAGCTGAAAAACTAGACCTGTGCCATTGGGGAAGCTGGACAAAGTCTAGGGGGCCCGCCTGGTAGAGGGTCCCGGGAAGCTGGATCTGTCAGCCTCGGCCCTGAGGCCCCTGTTAACTCAAGACTGTGAGCTGCCTCTAGGTGGTCACGTCTGGGAGCTAGCTTGTATGGCTTCTGACCAGTATCAGGATTTCTGTTCTGAGAGCAGCGTGGGCAGCAAGGCAGGGCAGCCCAGAGGTGGCAGCGGCAGGCAATCTGGTCACTAGGTCTTTGTGATGCCAAAAATAAAAGAGGGTGGGGTGGGTGCTTTCTGTTCCTCTGATTGGATGGAGTCCGCCAGCAGGCATGGGGCTACATTCCAGTGCCTGACTATAGGGAGGCACTCCTGATTCCATGGAGCAGCCCGGACTTTGAGAATGGGCTCTGGTTTGCGGGGGGCAGGCGTACCAGACTGCAAGACCCCCCAGTACCTCACCGTGCCAAATAGGAAGAGGTGGCCTTGGTGTAGCCAAATGGATCTTTTTAACAGTGTGCCTTTGGGGAGGGACCCATGTCCATGGCTTCGTTGAGGGCCATCCATATGCCAGCTGGGGGCCAGCCCACAGTGGCCATATTGGCTGCAGCAGGAATGGTGCCCACCTCGGCGAATTGAAGGGCTAAGAGTCCCAGATAGCTAGGCCAGAGCTGGAAGCAGACAGTAAGGGGAAGAGCTGCTCCCACAGGAGAGGGAGAGATTCCAGCTCACTGCGCAGCCTGGGAGGAGGCGTGGATCCTGGCACGCTGAGCCTCAGGCACCAGCCTCCCTGTGCTCGACAGCAAAGTCTTGACTCCTTCCTGCTGAGCACTGTGCTACCTTCACTGCTCCAAAGCCAGACTAACAGCTCTCCAAGCCCTTGGGGTGACTCGGCTTCCAGGAGCTGTTGGAGAAATGAGGATGTCTGTCCCTGTCTGCCTGGGCAGGCCAGATTCCTCCCCAGCAGCCGGGTCTCTCCAGACCCTGATTCGGTGCCTTTCTGTTTACCAGCTACTTCAATCCCAAAGTTTGAATCTGCAGATACCTTACTCCCAGCCACTTTGCCTTCTTACTGTGTTGTGTGTTTTTCCTGGTGCTTCAAGAGCGTGTGCAGGGCAAGTGCCGTCACTGGGAACTGCACCAGATGCTCAGACTTGGTTGTCTTATGTTTACCAATAAATAAAAGTAGACTTTTTCTATTTTTATTTGCTGCTATTTGTGTGTGTGTTTGTGTTTGTGTAGCTAGGTATCTGGCACTTCTGACGATGCATTGTTGCTTTTTTCCCGAAGGTCCCGCAGGAACTGTGGCAATGGTGTGTGTGTGAAATGGTGTGTTAACCGCGTTTTGTTTGCTCCTGTATTGAATAGGAAGCAGTGGCCAGTCTGTCTTCCTTAGAGATGTTAGCATATTTTTATATGTATATATTTTGTACCAAAAAAGAGTGTTCCTTGTTTTGGTTACACTCGAAATTCTGACCTAGCTGGAGAGGGCTCTGGGCCGAGAGCTTTCACTAAGGGGAGACTTCAGGGGAGGATCAAGCTTTGAACCAAAGCCAATCACTGGCTTGATTTGTGTTTTTTAATTAAAAAAAAAATCATTCATGTATGCCACTTCTAATTGCTTTCAACTATGGCTGTTTGCTTTCTTAA